GATTGTGTCACCGCACTCCATTCCAGCCTGAGCCACAGAGCAAGACCGGCTCTTAAAAAAAAAGAAAGAAAGAAAGAAAAAAGATAACAGTGGCTTCAGGAAAACTGTTCCACGGTAGGAGGCATACGATCCTGATCTCTGTATTTTGGAGAAGACGGAGGGGACTAGCTTACGTCGAGACAGAGGAGTTCATAACTATTAACTATACACAACGACGTGTCACAAATGTTTACAAACTTCCAAGAGATAACGATAAGAAGCGGCCGGGCGCGGTGGCTCACGCCTGTAATCCCAGCACTTTGGGAGGCCGAGGCGGGCGGATCACGAGGTCAGGAGATCGAGACCATCCTGGCTAACACGGTGAAACCCCGTCTCTACTAAAAATACAAAAAATTAGCCGGGCGTGGTGGCGGGCGCCTGTAGCCCCAGCTACTCGGGAGGCTGAGGCAGGAGAATGGCGTGAACCTACCTGGGAGGCGGAGTTTGCAATGAGCCGAGATAGCGCCACTGCACTCCAGCCTGGGCGACAGAGCGAGACTCTGTTTCAAAAAAAAAAAAAGAAGGAAGCAAAATACGATTGGTTCGGTCCCGTCCGCTCTCAGCGGCTCAGTCCCAGGCCTCGGGGCCAGAACCGTGTTCCCCGCGCTACTTGGGCGGCGCCGAGATCGCGGCCTCCCCGAAGGGTGCCCAGGAGGCCTGGGTCGGACGTGGGGCGCGAGGAAACGGCGGGTTTTCCACACTGAGCCGCGAAAGCCTGTAGACGACGAAGAACCCCGCAGCCTTGGCCTCTGCGCGGCTTCCACGCCCCACGGCTGCCCGCCCGAGCCCTGCCCCCAGGCGCGCCAGCCCCGCCTCCCGGGTCCCGGGTCCTGGGACCGGGCCCGCCCTGCCCCGGCGCCCGTGGTCACCATGGCAACGCAGCGGACGTCGGCCAACGGCCCGCCCTGGGGGCGGGGCTGGGCCGGTCGGGCGCGCGGGTCAGGTGGCGAAGGGCGGAGTCTGCGCGGGGTTGGGCGGAGCCTGCGCGGGGCCGGTAGGATCGCGTCGGGAGCCGGTACCGAGGCCCGAGCCGCGGGAGTCGAGCGAAGGCAGCGCCGAGGCCGCGGTTTCCCCCTGGGCCTCCCCAGCAGCAGCCATGGGCAGTGAGTAGCGGCGGCTGGAGCGGGGACTCTGGAATAGGAACATTTATTATTTTTCTTTTTACAGTCAAATTTTTAGAAGTTATCAAACCATTCTGTGCAGTTCTACCAGAAATTCAGAAACCGGAAAGGAAAGTAAGTATAATATTTTAGTAATATAGAGGGTATGATTGATGATTCTTTACATTTTGTTGTACAGATCCAGTTTAGAGAGAAGGTTCTGTGGACTGCTATAACGCTCTTCATTTTCTTAGTGTGTTGTCAGGTATGTAACTATACTATTAAATAAATGTCTGCAGTTTCATAAACTATTTTGTGTACTATTTTAGATCCCACTGTTTGGAATCATGTCATCAGATTCTGCAGATCCTTTCTACTGGATGAGAGTTATTCTGGCTTCCAATAGAGGTATGCGTGTCTTTTCTGTCTCCACACTCCTAACATTGCACACTTCTCTCCCCTTCCTTTCCAGGAACTTTAATGGAATTGGGTATCTCCCCAATTGTAACATCTGGTTTGATTATGCAGTTGTTAGCTGGAGCCAAAATCATTGAAGTTGGAGATACACCGAAAGATAGAGCTTTATTCAATGGAGCCCAGAAACGTGAGCATTAATGCAATTAAAGAGCATTCTCCGCGTGCTCTCCTTTCCCCCCAACTTTCATCAGTGTTTGGTATGATCATTACCATTGGGCAAGCCATTGTGTATGTCATGACGGGGATGTATGGGGACCCTGCAGAAATGGGTGCCGGAATCTGTCTCCTGATCATCATTCAGGTAAGAAATCCTATATTTTCCTATGCAGATAAGCTTCCGCTTACTTGCATTTCTTTCCCCACAGTTGTTTGTTGCTGGTTTGATTGTGCTGCTGTTAGATGAGCTGCTACAGAAGGGTTACGGCTTGGGGTCTGGGATTTCCCTCTTTATTGCCACCAACATCTGTGAGACCATTGTCTGGAAGGCCTTTAGTCCCACTACCATTAACACTGGCAGAGGTACATCGCACAGCGACTGCAACTGCACGCGTGTCCACAGGTCGTGTCTGTCTTGATTTTACAGGTACTGAGTTTGAGGGTGCAGTCATAGCTCTGTTCCATTTGTTGGCCACCAGGACGGACAAAGTCCGAGCTTTACGGGAGGCTTTTTATCGGCAGAACTTACCCAATCTCATGAACCTCATTGCTACAGTTTTTGTGTTTGCTGTTGTTATATATTTCCAAGTAAGTATAACCTTTTCACCAAAGTAAGTGGGCTCCCCCACTTACTCTCCGTTTCCTTTTTTAGGGATTTCGCGTTGATCTGCCCATTAAGTCGGCCCGTTACCGAGGACAGTACAGCAGCTACCCCATCAAACTCTTCTACACCTCCAACATCCCCATCATCCTCCAGTCGGCCCTGGTGTCCAACCTGTATGTTATTTCCCAGATGCTGTCTGTTCGATTTAGTGGCAACTTTTTAGTAAATTTACTAGGACAGTGGGCCGTGAGTATTATGTTTATTTACATTATTTATAGGACCACTTGTTCTTTGTACTCCTGTTCTGTAGGATGTCAGTGGGGGAGGACCCGCACGTTCTTACCCAGTTGGAGGCCTTTGTTACTATCTTTCTCCTCCTGAGTCCATGGGCGCCATCTTTGAGGATCCTGTCCATGTCGTTGTTTATATCATCTTCATGTTGGGGTCATGTGCATTCTTCTCTAAGACATGGATTGAAGTGTCTGGTTCCTCAGCCAAAGATGTAAGTGTTTGGTTTATTTTAAAATAAAACTCTTGGATTTTGAAAGTCGTTTTTCTCTCGGCAGGTAGCTAAACAGCTGAAAGAACAGCAGATGGTAATGAGGGGCCACCGAGATACCTCTATGGTTCATGAGCTTAATAGGTAAGGCTGCTAGACTGACACCTTTATAGGCCGCTGCCGCCTAACTTGGGGTTCTGTCTCCTAGGTACATCCCCACCGCAGCTGCGTTTGGCGGTTTGTGCATTGGCGCCCTGTCAGTGCTGGCTGACTTCCTGGGGGCCATTGGATCTGGCACTGGAATTCTGCTAGCAGTCACTATTATTTACCAGTATTTTGAAATATTTGTTAAAGAACAGGCCGAAGTTGGTGGGATGGGTGCTTTGTTTTTCTAAATGTTCAAATATTTCATTTTGTGCGTGTGAAAGGGAAAACACTTTGACGGATCGTTTTTGTCAGATGACACTGGTGGCTCCCCTTTTCTCCCCTCACAGTTTCTTGTTTCGAGTGCTGACTGACCCGTTTCTGAAATGGGCACCGAGCTAAGTCTGTGTGCAGCATTAGTACCCGCTGCCTTAAAACTCAAGTTTACATTATTCATTAAAAAAAGTACATCTAGTGTTGCCTGTAATGCTGGAAACCAGTGTATCTACCTTGCTGTGTTAAATCATGACAGTGAGACGGTGAGATGGATTCGTTTTGCACACAACATTCAAAACACTTCATATTGCCCCCACTTGTTGAAAAATAAATGTAGTTCAAATTGCCACTTTCCAGTATTTTTGAGCTTATTTAATGAGTTCTGGAACATTTATATCTAATCTATATTTTAGATAATTACTTTTTATACTTTTTTAACTCATGGTATCCCCACTCCCCACCCCCACCTCATTTTTATTTGTCCCTTCTCAAAGCAGCCACTTAGCCCACATGGGCGAAATCAAGTCTCCAGTTATTTCTGCCACAACTGCTTCTAAGGCCTCCTCCTTCTCCTCCTCCTCTTCCTCTTCCTCCTTTTCCTTCTCCTCCTCCTCTCTTCCCAGTGACAGCATCATCGTGCTGTTTGCCTGTATTGGCTATGCCTTCTAACTCCAACCAGTCACTTGAGAATATTCTTTCAAGATTCTGGGCCCCGATTCTTTTCTGTTTAAATCCCTAAAGCAAAGATCTAATTCTCAAGCAATGTCTGTAGTTCAGTGGGGGTGAACAATGAATATATTCATGCTAGGAATTTGTGTCTGTTGTTGTACTCACAGCAGCAACATGAGTGTAAACAGTAGACAATAAACTTTTATTTAAGAAAACTGATTCAGTTGTGTTGGAAAAAATAAAGAAATCTGATATTAAACGTTTTCTAAGATCATTTGTATAGGTTCAGTG